TGGACAGCCTCCATCTCAGCATGGCTCCTGGCTACTGACACTTGTGCCTGGCCTCTGCCCCTTCCTACAAGCTCTGCCCCTAATAGTAAGAGCCAATTTCTTGAGCACTCACTATGAGCTAAGCCTCCCATGGGGTCAGTCTCTAATCACCATTTTCCCACGTGAGGAAATAGACTCAGGAGCTGAGTGCAGAGATATGCTCCAAGTCGCGTCACAGGCAGGGTTGCCGAGCCAGGATTTATTTACATCTTCACATTCAAAGTTCGTCATCATGAATTTTGACTCTTGGGGACTGGGCTGAGGACGGGGTGGTACTGCTCCTGGCAGGGCCAGAGGTGGATGGGGCTTGAAAAGGGGGTTCAAGGCAGCAGATCTATGGTTCAGGTAAGGACCATCCCCCCAGCTCCCCACCTGGCTCTAGCTGAAAATGACAACTACAACTGGAGCTGGCTCCTGCGCCCACGACACAGCCATTCATGCTTTTGGTGCACATTCCCCTTAATTACCAAGGCTCCCAATTAACGTGGGCTGCTGTGTCTGGTGCTGGGTTATTTTCTCCTATTTTTCCGTTCCTCGGGGTTTACTATTGCAGAGAGACACCAGGTCTGTCATTGTGCCTGTCTTGCTCCCTTCCCACCCTAACCAGAGGGAAACCGAAAAGCAACAGCTGATGGCAAATCCGCTCCGGCGCTTGCACGCCTCCTCGGCGGCAGTCTCCTGTTGCTTCTCGGAGCTTGACTGCCCTTTGGAAAAATCTCTCCGCCCCTCGAGAGGAGAGAGGAGCAGAGGACGCGCGCGAGCACAGAGCGGGAGGACGGACAGGGAGAGGAGGAGAGGGGGTCTGCGCGCGGCCGCTACCCAGAAGCCAGCGGACGGCAGCACGGAGTGGGCTGTCCCCGAGCCCAGCCCCGAGCGAGCCCCCCCCCCGCCCCCGCAGGACGCGCCTCCCAGCCAGCCCGACTCCTAGGAGGAGGGGAGGCGGGAAAGCAGCTCAAGCCTCACCCACCGCCCTGCCCCCAGCCCCGCCACTCCCAGGCTCCTCGGGACTCGGCGGGTCCTCCTGGGAGTCTCGGAGGGGACCGGCTGTGCAGGTAGGCGGCTGGGGAGGTGGGCAAAGTTGGCTAGAGAATCATTTTTTCCTCCCTCTGTCCCCAGACGCCATGGAGTTGGTGCTGGTCTTCCTCTGCAGCCTGCTGGCCCCCATGGTCCTGGCCAGTGGTAAGTACCCCTCTGGGACCTGGCTGTGACAATCTTTCTCTTGACCAACTGTTTGTTTTTGCAGCAGCTGAAAAGGAGAAGGAAATGGACCCTTTTCATTATGGTGAGCGATGGCAACCCTGGGTGCAGGGGTCACCTTCCTCTCTCACCCTTGGTTCCTTTGGCAGATTACCAGACCCTGAGGATTGGGGGACTGGTGTTCGCTGTGGTCCTCTTCTCGGTTGGGATCCTCCTTATCCTAAGTAAGTTTGTTCTTTTGCTCACTCTGTTAAGAGCATGACCTTGGATGGTTTCTTTGCTTTTCAGGTCGCAGGTGCAAGTGCAGTTTCAATCAGAAGCCCCGGTAAGGATGCCGTGGCAGTGGCCTTGGGGGGGTACACTATAATCCATTCTGGTTTTCTTTCCAGCAACAGAGCCCCAGAAAGCAGAGAACTGAAGTGCAGCCATCAGGTGGAAGGTGAGATGCTCAGTGCCTGGATTGGCCCCTGTCTCCTCTCATCCCACCTCTGGCTCTCTCCTAGGCGGCAGCCCCAAGGGGGACGTGGACCCGTTCTACTATGGTAAGCCTGGGCCCCTGCGCACCCTTCCTGAGCATCCCGCTCCTCTTGCCCTCTCTTTCCGGAGACTATGAGACCGTTCGCAATGGGGGCCTGATCTTCGCTGGACTGGCCTTCATCGTGGGGCTCCTCATCCTCCTCAGTAAGTGGGGTGGCCTCCAGGGAAGGGGTGCTCATGGAAACAAATCTCCTTTTCTCTTTTCAAGGCAGAAGATTCCGCTGTGGGGGCAATAAGAAGCGCAGGTGAGCGCTGCCTGGGGTGACCGATGAGGGGGCTCTCACCTGTTGCTTTTCCTTCCCCCACCAGGCAAATCAATGAAGATGAGCCGTAACAGCAGGTATGCTAGGAGGGCCTGGGGAAGGTGCGGGGCACCCAACCCCATCCTGCCTTTGTCTTCTCAGCCTCGGCGGTGCCACCCACTGCACTGGGGCCAGCTGGGAAGCCAAGCATGGCCCTGCCTCTGGCGCCTCCCCTTCTTCCCTGGGCTTTAGACCTTTGTCCCCGTCACTGCCAGCGCTTGGGCTGAAGGAAGCTCCAGACTCAATGTGACCCCCAGGTGGCATCGCCAACTCCTGCCTCGTGCCACCTCATGCTTATAATAAAGCCGGCGTCAGAGACCGCTGCTTCCCTCACCTGCCTGCCTGTCTCCCTCCTCTGTCACCACCAGCCTCTCCAAGCTCAAGTACAAATACAGCCGGGTCTCATTTGTTTTTTCAATTAATTGCTCAGGCACCTGTCTGCCTGTAAAA